AGGAAGGAATGAAGAAGAAAAGAAAAAAGAGAAAGAAAGAAGGAAAGAAAAAGAAAAAAAGAAAGAGAAAGAAAGAAAGAAAGAGAAAGAAAGAAAGAGAGAGAGAGAGAGAAAGAGAGAGAAAAGAAAATTTTCTCCAGATTAGAATTATTGGCTGCTATTGTTTGGATGCTGGGTACTAGCTGTGATTACCCTTTGTGAATGTAGGAATGCACAGATTCCAAAAGTGAGTCTCATAGAAAAAGTCAGCATTCAAATATGTTTTAAGGTTACTCTATCCAAACCCCAAAGAACCCACAGAAGATGAAGCAGTAATTTTAGCTTCTCTTGGTGTATTGTACATGCATTTAAGGCCAGTTCCTTCCTTCAAATTCCCATGTGTTTTGTAGTTACCAACACACCTTTCAACCCTATCTGTTTATATACATCATATAGTCCTCTGTCAATTGCATAAAAGTTGTCCCCTTTGTGACTGTAATCGCCTTTTCCAATACACATCTACTCAGAATGCAGGTCCTTAAACAGCAGGCTGCCTTGAAAACCCTCTCCAATCTTCTTCGATCATCAGCTTTGAGATGCATATTCCTAGAGCCCATATCATCTTCTTCATCACTATCATAAACGTCTCCACATATTGATGAACGTTTGGAGAATCGATTTATGACAAGGGAGTTTACTCTTCCTGCATCCGCGGCTTCTTCGTGATTTTGTCCTAGTCACCGGGCCTATCCCACCTGCTGGGGATGCCGCCCCCTCGGAAGTGCCTGAAATCTCCCCACTTACCCAACTAGCCTCAGCGCCTCCTGTGTGCTGCAGCAGATGGCGCGCTGCAGACCCCAGCCTGGTGCCTCCGCGACTCCTCCCCAACCATGATTTACAGGCGGGGACAGCCACATTCCTGCGCCCCAACTTCCACCTCCGCTTCCTGCGCGCGCGAGACTCAAGCTGCCACAGTGGCTCTGCCGCCAGCGTCCCAGCTCCTCCCACACCCGAGTTTTTATTTCCTGCTCCCTCTCCAGCCCGGCCCAGGCCAGCCTACCGGCGACTAGGATGCTTTCGCTTTCGCTCTCGCTTTCCAATACTCGGGACTGGGGAAACCGGGAGAATAGAAGCAGGCAAGGACCGCCGTGGGCACGGGGTCAGTGAGCTTTCCAACCACTCTTTTTTGCACGCCAACAGGTGTCCCCAGCGCAGCCAATCGGCTTCCGAAGTAGGTGAGTTGCTGCCTGAAGAGAAAAGACAAACTCCAGTATCTTTCATTCCATTGGCCAGACGCGCCATTCCCCAAGTGAGTTCTGTTCTCCAACCAAAGTGCTGGATTCCAAGGGACTGGAAGGGAAAGTCCCTAAAAATCACGAGTTCAGGCGTCTGAGACTTGGTGGGAACGGACCTTCCTCTTAGGTGAGTTACTCTTTGGTTCTGGGGCTGACCTGGAGTTTTGCCAGGATTCATTGGCCGCAGCAGGATGCTGGTGGGGACAGGGTAAATAAAATCTGCACTCCTGCGGGCTTTTATTGTTGAAAGGGGCACTGACGCTCTCCCTGGAAACTTAAAAAGAACAGCCAAGTGAACGGATGTGTCTTTCTTTTGCAGTGCCCAAGCCTGTTCTAATTTTTAAAAACTGATGTCTATTAAGACCCAATGTTAACTTTATGAAAATGGTTCCTAAGGAGATTCACATCTCTGTGTCCGAATTCTGTGTGCAGCAAACATCATCTCAAGTGCGTTTTCCCAACTACGCTTCTTTCCAGGATAAAATACTCTAAGTGACAAATGTTGAGTACATTATCAGGTATGTTCACTATTGTGAGAACTGAAGCCATCTACACTCACATAGCTTGCCAACTACATTAACCTGACTTCTTATTCCATTATTTTCATCAACATACATTTACTATTTCAAGAAACTTTTGCCAGGGACCGGAAAGTTGCAAATATCTTTATTGCTTAATCCAGTATCTTCTTCAAAGATCCAACCACTCTTCAATGGAAAACATCAAAGAACAGTTTACATTCTAAGACTTTGAACCTTTACCTCAAAATCCTAGCCTTGTTTTATCTACCAATCCTAAACTTTTACCCGTAGCTGACTCAATTCTAACCAATTCCCCTCATTAAATATTAGACTTACAATGGGACTTCAAAATCTCAATACATATAGCCCAAACTTGCTCTTCCCTCTCTGAGACACCACTTAAATTCTGTCAAGTTATTGTTCTCCATTACCTAAGTGAGCAAGAAACTTAGCTTTGTCTTATCAACAGGTTGCTTTGATATTACTGGGAGCCAACATTTGACATTCTTGGAGGCTCCAGCAAGACCTAATCAACCTCCCAACCCTCAACTCAGAATCAGTGTGTGCCCTGAAGTCCCTTCAACCTTCTTGAGGCTCTCCCTGATCTCAAAGGTGGAGAAAGTAGATCTTGCATCAGGTTGAACTCCAGTTTCTTTTTGCTCAGTTTTTCAAGCGCTGAGTTTATTTTGTCCCTAGGCATAAAGAAATCTTTCTAGGAACCCCTTTGGTTATGGGACCAGATTTTTAAAAGCTTTTTAGGCTTGGTGAAAAATCTGCCTTATCACTAGCAACACTACGACTTGTCTCTGTTCTTGTTTTTTGTTGTACTCGTGTAAAAGAAAAGTTCAAGGGAAGAGAACAGGCTCAAGTCTACTTCTCACGCTGGCTCTGGGGATTAGGAAATTCAGAAAGTTTTGTTTCAGACTGGCAGTGCTGTCTGATATAAACACAGCGTCAAGTACTGCACGCTGTAGCTACCTGAGGTTTAGGCCGGAAGAGGCACGGCTGATTTAAAAGTGAAAGAAAGTAACCAATTGGTTCGCAGACAACCTTTTCCCAAAAGGCGGGCGATTCAAACCCCTAGCCCCACCTGCTCCGTTTCCCGCCCAGCTGGAGCTCTGGAGCCTTTGCTTCCTCAAATACGAGCGGGAACTGCGTTGAGCGCTGGATTCCAGGCCGAGTGCTGGCGAGGCGCGCAGTGAGTGAGCACACAGGGCGCTGGGGTGCTCCGCGGGGCGCGGTCACGGGCGCGGCCGCGGCGGGCTCGAGTCCCGGCTGGGAGGAGAAGGAGCTGGGTGTCAGGAAGCCGGGGACTGACAGCGCCACCCATCTGGGGAGCCGGGAGGACACAGGTTTTATTTTGGTAGTGCTGCAAGTCCCCTTGTGTGCTGGGGGGAGCGGGGCGGCGTGGTAGGATTGGAAGAGGCTTAGAGTTGGCCTCGACCCCTGCCCTTGCCCCTGGAAAGGCAGAAAGTGGGGGTTGGGGTGCGGAGAAGCAGGAAGAGAGGGAGAGTGAAGGAGGGGAGGAAAGGGAGAGAGGAAGAGGGAGAGTGAAGGAGGGGAGGAAAGGGAGAGAGGCAGAGAGGGGGAAGGAGAGAGGGAAGGAAGGAGAGATTGAGAGACAGAGAAATTCCTAAGGGGAGCTGTCAGGTGGGCTGGACATGGGCCCCAGGCTGCACTGCTTTATCCCTTTGCTGTAGGAAGTCAAGCAAGTTCTTTAGGTAAGTAGAACCTTGATGTCAAGTATAAAACAGGGGTTGGTATAGGATAGCTAAGAGCACTTTATATTTTGATATAATCTGATTTATCCTGGATACTGAAAACAATGTAGGGAGACGGAGGATATTGGAGTGTTTTCTTAACCTCTTGCCCCTTTCCACTGTGATTGCTCAAGTACATGCAAAATTAATGTTTCTTTCTGCCCATTTTATTTTCCTTTTTTTGTCTGTGTCTATTAATCATTCCTAAAGCACCCGGATCCTCTCTCAAACTTCGTAAGATGAGACATCATGAACAGACACAGTGAATCCCTAGATTTTCTTAATAGTTGGGCAACAAGTTCTTGCATTTAGGGATGTTGCAACATAGCCCAGTTCCGCAATTGTACATTTTCTATTTTTTTTCCTAGGTTCTCTGCTGTTTAAAAAGTATCCCTGTGGTGAGTGTATTGATATTGATAACATTTACATGATAGTTGGTGAATAAACTATCTATTTGCTAAGGTACCATCTCCAGGGAGAGCAAGGTTGGAGCCTAAGGGGAAAGATGGGACGCAGGACACCAGCTAATCTTTTCCTCTGTACAATTAATGACAGCTTTGAAGATACTGCTATAATTTGAAAATTTGAAATTAGTGTTTCAGCTGAACCATCCGTTCATCTTCAAGCCATCATGAGCTGTAAGAAGCAGAGGTCACGGAAGCACTCAGTCAATGAAAAATGTAATATGAAAATCGAGCACTATTTTTCTCCGGTATGTCTGTAAATTCTACTTATGTAATCTAGAGAGTTTTAAAGTATCTAACATTTATTTTTAGGTCTCTAAAGAGCAACAGAATAATTGCAGTACTTCTCTAATGAGGATGGAGTCTAGAGGAGACCCAAGAGCCACAACTAATACCCAGGCTCAAAGATTCCATTCACCTAAGAAAAATCCAGAAGACCAGACCATGCCCCAAAATAGGACAATATATGTTACCTTGAAGGTAAACCACAGGAGAAACCAAGATATGAAACTTAAGCTCACACATAGTGAGAATAGTAGCTTATATATGGCTCTCAACACTCTCCAGGCTGTCAGAAAAGAGATAGAAACTCACCAAGGCCAAGAAATGCTTGTGCGTGGCACAGAAGGAATCAAAGAGTACATAAACCTTGGAATGCCCCTCAGTTGTTTCCCTGAAGGTGGCCAGGTGGTCATTACATTTTCCCAAAGTAAAAGTAAGCAGAAGGAAGATAACCACATATTTGGCAGGCAGGACAAAGCATCGACTGAATGTGTCAAATTTTACATTCATGCAATTGGAATTGGGAAGTGTAAAAGAAGGATTGTTAAATGTGGGAAGCTTCACAAAAAGGGGCGCAAACTCTGTGTTTATGCTTTCAAAGGAGAAACCATCAAGGATGCACTGTGCAAGGATGGCAGATTTCTTTCCTTTCTGGAGAATGATGATTGGAAACTCATTGAAAACAATGACACCATTTTAGAAAGCACCCAGCCAGTTGATGAATTAGAAGGCAGATACTTTCAGGTTGAGGTTGAGAAAAGAATGGTCCCCAGTGCAGCAGCTTCTCAGAATCCTGAGTCAGAGAAAAGAAACACCTGTGTGTTGAGAGAACAAATCGTGGCTCAGTACCCCAGTTTGAAAAGAGAAAGTGAAAAAATCATTGAAAACTTCAAGAAAAAAATGAAAGTAAAAAATGGGGAAACATTATTTGAATTGCATAGAACAACGTTTGGGAAAGTAACAAAAAATTCTTCTTCGATTAAAGTAGTGAAACTTCTTGTACGTCTCAGTGACTCAGTTGGGTACTTATTCTGGGACAGTGCAACTACGGGTTACGCCACCTGCTTTGTTTTTAAAGGATTGTTCATTTTAACTTGTCGGCATGTAATAGATAGCATTGTGGGAGACGGAATAGAGCCAAGTAAGTGGGCAACCATAATTGGTCAATGTGTAAGGGTGACATTTGGTTATGAAGAGCTAAAAGACAAGGAAACAAACTACTTTTTTGTTGAACCTTGGTTTGAGATACATAATGAAGAGCTTGACTATGCTGTCCTGAAACTGAAGGAAAATGGACAACAAGTACCTATGGAACTATATAATGGAATTACTCCTGTGCCACTTAGTGGGTTGATACATATTATTGGCCATCCATATGGAGAAAAAAAGCAGATTGATGCTTGTGCTGTGATCCCTCAGGGTCAGCGAGCAAAGAAATGTCAGGAACGTGTTCAGTCTAAAAAAGCAGAAAGTCCAGAGTATGTCCATATGTATACTCAAAGAAGTTTCCAGAAAATAGTTCACAACCCTGATGTGATTACCTATGACACTGAATTTTTCTTTGGGGCTTCCGGCTCCCCTGTGTTTGATTCAAAAGGTTCATTGGTGGCCATGCATGCTGCTGGCTTTGCTTATACTTACCAAAATGAGACTCGTAGTATCATTGAGTTTGGCTCTACCATGGAATCCATCCTCCTTGATATTAAGCAAAGACATAAACCATGGTATGAAGAAGTATTTGTAAATCAGCAGGATGTAGAAATGATGAGTGATGAGGACTTGTGAGAATTCAGTCTACTGGATTTAAGGGAATGGCTTATGGAGTTGTTATTTCATAGGCATTGAAAATGGTTTTCTAAACTCCAAAATGGTCATCTTATCAATAATAATAATATTGACCATTTCCTATCTGCCAGGCATTTTTCTAAGCACATGAAGAAATTAGTCCTAACAACACTATGAGATGGACTATAACTTGCCCAAATTTTTTTTTTTTTTTTGAGACTGAGTCTCACTCTGTCGCCTGGGCTGGAGTACAGTGGTGCGATCTCAGCTCACTGCAACTTCCACCTCCCAGGTTCAAGCGATTCTTATGCCTCAGTCTCCTGAGCAGCTGGGATTACAGGCAAACGCCACCACACCCAGCTAAATTTTTTTTTTTTTTTTTGTATTTTTAGTAGAGACAGGGTTTCACCATGTTGGTCAGGCGGGTCTCGAACTCCTGACCTCGTGATCCACCTGCCTCGGCCTTCCAAAGTGCTGGGATTACAAGTTTGAGCCACTGCACCTGGCTAACTTGCCCTATTTTAAAGTCAAGCAATGGGAAGAATAACAAGATTATATAGTAATCAGTTTCATGACACTAAAAGTCATATAGTCATAGGGTTTTTTCATCTTTCATATCTTTGCCTAAATTCATTTGCTACAGTGCAGGAACCAAAACTTGTTCATCTCATGATTCCCTACATCTGACATAAGGAAAGTAAGTGCTCAGAAAAATGTGCAGGTCAATAAGTTGCAAAAGTTGGGGCTGCAATTAATGCTAACATAAGAGCTAAATGCTTGATTAGAAATGATCTCAAAACCTTTTAGAATTTCCAAAATCTTCATATTACTGAAACTGTCGGAATATATGGGTCTTGAAATTCAGAAGATGATAGTCACTCTTCCCATATTTATAGGCTATTAAGGCAAGGGATATCTTAAACATCATATTACTTTATTTAGATTTCTACTACTCCAATTATTAATGTTATGTATTTCTCATTGTTTTACTTCTTCATGGTATTATGAAGACTATATAGATGATTCAACCAAGCCTGCAAATCTCCCTCTTGTGGAATTCCACTGGACCCAATCTGTTTTCCATTTCCATTGCAATACTACTAAAGCCATACAATATCAAGCACCCTCCCTCTAGGTCCAGGGACTATCACAGAAGAAGCAGGCATGTAAGATTTTAAGGACTGGTTTCGAGGGGTCGAGTGTAGGAAAACAGCCTGTTGCATTGTAAGAGTGATGTCATCTTGAAGAGCAGCTGGCATGATGACTGCTGTTTGACTCCTGCATACCAAGATATTCTGCAGCAATGTCTTTAAACAGTGCCGGTAGTACAGATAACCCCTCATAAAGATGCTTATCTAACCTCCCCAGTGTTCAGGTGTTTCACAAGAAAGTCTGAGATATGACTAGCTACACGTTTTGCCAAAAATGCTTGTTATATAAAGGGTACTTTTGGGAGGGTGAGTGCCGCCATTTAGTGGCTGCTAGAAACATTGCTTCTGTTTGTAAGTTCCTATTAAATGTTTCTTTCTGAGAAACCGTATTTGTCAGCCTCTTTCTTTGGCCTCTC